CCAGCCTACAGTTCTTTCTGCTAGTACTTTTAAGCCCTGGTTAAGTCATTGAAAAGCACCAATTACAGACTTACATAACTGTGTCAGGAGCATTTCTCTGAGGGATTTGCTCACCCCTCGGAGTCAGTTGCCCAGGGAAACAAGCTGGCGATGTCACAAGGCATCCACTTCTAGTTCTTCCTCAGTTCCCTTCTGTGGAACCTGAGTCAGAGCCTAGTCCGGCATGCTGCCTAGCCCAGCCACGTCTCATCCTATTCATGGCAGAGCGGGGACTCTCACCCTCTCCCAGCAATGTCTAAAGTCAGGTATTTTGGGGTCATGGCCATAGTAAGGATGGTCTCCTGTGCTGCTTCTTCCCTCCCAGGGCACAGAAATGCCTATGCAAATGGAGTGTCTAGGACAGCCCTGGGTTACTCTTGGTTCTCTAGGGTATAGTTACAAAAGTGAAAAAAAAAAGAAAAGAAACCATTGGAGCTGCTCCCTGGAGGATCAAAGGTTGTTGCAGACTTTCTAGAATCTCAGAGACCTCAGGAGCAAAATTACAACACACTTTTCCTTTCTACTGTTCATGCCCTAAGCACACCCATGATCTGGTTTATCAACCTGCTCCTCCTTTTCTCAAGAGATAAGGTTGCAACTTCCTTGTTATATGCAAATGAAAAGAAAAGAGACTACAGCCATGGAAGTATTTCGCTAGATTTTCCTAGTATTTCATGCTTACTTCATTTAACCATGCCCCTGCCCCAGTGCCCTAGTGAAACAGTACAATGTACAGCTCTTGCATTGCTACCTGCCCTTCTCAAAGCCCACATGTTGTATTTTATGCAAATCTACAGATTATCTATCATTATCTAAATGCAGGCATCTGAAAACCAGCAGTAATCCTGCCTCTGAAGTTTATCAGGAAAGGAGCTTAAAAGAGAACCAAATTCAGCCTGTGTTGGAACTCTCAGTCCCAGAGGGGTGTGGTTTGTAGCTCTCCGGCCTGCTGTTGGACTTAGGCTGTGACCCACAGAAGGACGCCAGAAAGTACTCAAGACATTCACGGTGCCCCGGTCAGCACTCGCCATGACGAAGACTTCTACATGCATATACCACTTCCTTGTTCTGAGCTGGTATACTTTCCTCAATTATTACATCTCACAGGAAGGAAAAGACGAGGTGAAACCCAAAATCTTGGCAAATGGTGCAAGGTGGAAATATATGACGCTGCTTAATCTGGTAAGTCCATATGTCCGTACCAGGAACCGATCGAAAATGCCCTCATTTGTTGTAATGGATTTAGCTCTTGCAGACCATTTTCTACGGGGTCACCTGCCTGGATGATGTGCTGAAAAGAACCAAAGGGGGAAAAGACATTAAGTTCCTAACTGCCTTCAGAGACCTGCTTTTCACCACTCTGGCTTTTCCTGTATCCACGGTAAGTTTCAAAGATGTGTACATAATCTAACAAATGATGCTATTTTTTGTGTTTTATTTTCCAGTTTGTATTTTTGGCATTCTGGATCCTCTTTCTCTACAATCGAGATCTCATTTACCCCAAGGTCCTAGATACTGTCATCCCCGTGTGGCTGAATCATGCAATGGTGAGTGAGGGGAAAATTCAGTGAACTCAGAAGCCATTCTGATTTGCCATTTTCTCTCCTGCAGCACACTTTCATATTCCCCATCACATTGGCTGAAGTCGTCCTCAGGCCTCACTCCTATCCATCAAAGAAGACAGGACTCACCTTGCTGGCTGCTGCCAGCATTGCTTACATCAGCCGGTAAGAATTACATGGAGAAAGTCAACTTAGGCCCTTGTTTTTCTTTTCCTTTTTGGGGATGAAGAAGATGAAAAGCACCTAAGGCCACTGCTGTTATTGGGGAAAATTGTAGTGGCTATAAAAATGAGTAGTAGAGGCCAGGAGGTTGGTTTGTCAGTACCTGGGCGGGTGTCCCCATGATGCAGGTAATTAGGATGTTGGAGAAAGAAATGCCACAGGATGGGAGCCAGGTACAAGTGCATCGTTATCCATTCAGTGGTTCACCAGCGCCAGGCACTGTGCTAAAATATGGAGGATACAGTGAAGTTCAGGAAACCTGCTACCTTTAGAGGCTGTCCGGGAAAGAGGAGCATAACAGACAGTGGGAGACAGGGTGATAGGACTGTAATAGGCATAAGCCCAGGATGCTATGGGCACACAGAGAGATGTGCAGGACTGGCTTCTTAAAGGGAAGCACTGTCTAAGCTGAGGCCCAAGGAATGAATAAGAATAGGTCAAAAGAGACATGGAAAAGACCTTCAGGCAGAAAAAACAGCATCTGCAAAGGGCTGGAGGAGCTGAGGGTATGGCTGAATTGGAGGACAGGGTAAAGCCAGGTCGTAAATCCACATTAGTGCGTTTGGACTTTTAAACCAAGTGCTTTTCTGTAGAAAAGTGTTATAATCAGAGGAATGAAATGATGTGGTTTATGTAAGAAAGCTGATTAGAAAGATGATTCTGGCTGAAGTGTGGACATTAGACTGAAGAGGAACAAGACAGGTAGACCAGTTGGTGGCATTGCTGGTAACTCAGGGGAGTTGATGTTAGCCAACTGATGATAACATCAGTCAATCCACAAATAAAATCAGAGAGTGTGAACAATGGGAGGTGACTTAGAGATGACTTAGCATTGGAAAACTAAATCTCCAGTAGGGTAGATGACATGCCCATGGTCATATGGCAGAGGTGGGGTAGAGATGCAAAGCTGGTACTTGAGCCAACTAAAACTGAGGTCTCCTCTCTCCAAATCCAGTTGTCTTTCCACTGTGTTTACATGGCCAGGTATTTGTTCAATTCCCAGTGTGTGCAAAACCATTCAGCTAAATGCTGGATGGATGGGCATGCACAAAGCTTGACCTAGCTCTGCACTTTGAAATCTTTCACGTGTTGTTCCCAGCTCTATGTGCTTGGATTAGACATTAAAGTACTGGTAATGAAGGGAGTGGAGGGAAGGGATGGAGACCTGTCACCAGCAGGAACGTGACTGGGTGAGCCCCAGTGCCCAGTGGGGAGCTGAGGTGGTTTGGGATTTCGTCCTTCATGAAAAATGCTAAGTTGGTATTTGGTCCACTAAGCCCCATTTTTGCTAGAACAAATCAAATATAGACACTTAAAGGAGGGTGTTTGATGTGATCCTGTTGATGGAAGCATCTCTATTTCTGCTCACGCCCTGGTTAGAGGAGCTCAGACTCTTTGGTGCCTGCCAACCCCACCCTTACGCAGTTTCCAGGGCCCCTGGCTCCTCACAGCCACAGATGGCCATGAAGTTCTACAAACTGCAGACACCCATGGAGACGTTTTAGGGAAGTGGCTATGGGCCCACTGTCAGATGTGCCAGTTTGGACAGTCAAATGGGGAAATGGCATAACACGAATGAGGTAAAGAGCATGGGCTCGGGCCAGAGGGAGCGTGAGAAACGAACATGAGTCAGGAAAACGGCACTGAAGCTGAGCTGGAGAAGCATTTCACCGCCGAAACCATGTTCAAATGACCTAAAAATAGTTCCTGAGACCGTGGGGACCGCCTTACATGTGGTGGTTGCTTTTAGTTATTTTTCAGATTGCAAAATTGAAGAGCTCTCCCCTAAGTGGGAAAATAAAGCTTTGCAAAATAGTAATGACTGCAAAGCTTTCATTTCCTTTGGAAAGCATTAGTCACCTTTAAATATGGTAGCTCACTTATTTCTCCCTTCTCTCCTACCCCAAAACACCTCACCTAGTTCTCCCTGAGGCAGTGGTGAGGAGCAAAAAAATAGAAATGTTCCTTCTGCTGGTTTTTATTCTTTCTTTTATTGAATAAATATTTTCCCTAACACATGGTTGGTCCTGCCCAGAAAAGCAATGTTATATCAGGCCAAGCTTCAGCCTGCAGGGGGTTTATCCTTAATAAGTGGAGATGACCCATGCATACAAATTATAAGTGCAGAAGATGGAAAGTGGTAAAACCTCATAAAAAAAACACAAGGAGCCACAGAAAAGGAAGAGTTTGCATCCAGCTGAGCGGTGTGGGAAGGGCACTGTGGAAGGCATGCATTGGATCTGAGCCCTGAAGGACCGGCAGGATTGGAGCTAGAAAAAATGAGAGAAGGTAAACAAAAGGAGCACAGTCCCAAGGCCAGGAGAGTGCAGAAAGCGTGAGAGCAAGGGTCAGTAATTCTCTTTGCTGGACCTGTTTGTGAAAGAGACTAATGAGAAATATCCCTGGAACTACCCACTCATGAAGGCTTGCAGATGGCAGACTAGAGGATGTTGGACATAGTATAGAAAATGGGAGCATTTGTTGTTGCTGTTGTTTGTTTGTTTGTTTGGAGTGGAAGCAAGGGTGAGCAGTATTTGTAACTTGGCCAGCAAATTATGCTTTAAAATGTCATTCTTGACAATAGTGCTTCAAATAAGTTGGAGTGACAAGAGATGGGAAACAAAATAAAATATAAACCAATATAAAAATAAAAACTAGCCAGCACATTATGTACTTTGATCACAATGTCTTAGTTTTTATGTATGGTTATTTCACAG